ATATCTGTAATTCGGACTGTCCTGAAAAATCCTGGAGATATGTTGAAGACAGATCCCAGGAGTCATGGTCATTATTCAGTATATATGAGAAGGTACAGAAAGGCTTTATCCTTTCTTTGGATCAGATTCCTTTGATGATCTGTTGAAAACACCGGAACTGCTCCCCAGAAAAATACAGACGCGCAGAGTTTCAGAAAGCAGAACCCCCCTGTTATCTATTTATTTTTCCACAATATCAAAAGCACTTTACAGCTGGTATTGCTGTAAAGAGTTCAGAAAGATGAGGAAGAACCTGAGCTGCCAAGTCAGATGGGAAGAATGGCAAATCAGCTACCAGCTGAAGTTCTTAACACTCTGAAGCCATTCTTAGACGGTTTAAGCCAGTGGGTGCTTTTTGTAGGTTCTCAACGTTTTAAAGTAACATATCCCTTTGATGAGCTGCTTAAGGTATGGGTCAGCTATCTCAAAAATACTCCCACAAACACCCCCACCCTCGCTCCCACCCCACAAATCTGCAAATAATTTCATGGGGTTCATGGACTTGCTAAAGCCCATCCTCCAATACTCGCTTCTGTTTAAGTGCAGACTTCCCAGGGCTCAGCGGAATGCCCTTGATGACCTTTAACAATCACCCTTTTATCATGGGGACAAGAGCGGCCTAGAAGGAGGTTTTTGGAGTCACCAGACCCCCATGGCCCCTCACCAGGCCCCTTCAAGCTCTCCCCTCCCCCACGCCCGCGCAGCGCAGGTGCGAAAACCTTAGGGGCCACCCGGGCGCGACAGCCCCAAAGCGGGGGGGATGGGACCCTGGGAGGGGCGGGGGTGGGGGTGGGGGCCTTCCCGGTGTTGCTTGGTGACCACGCTCTCCGCCCAGACCGTTCCATTTCTTCAGCAGGGGGCGCCCCGGGCCGGGCCGGCACTGACCAGCCTCGCAGAGCCACCCTCTTCCGGCCTGCCCCCCTCTGCCGGGCGATGGTGTGCGCCCGTGACGTCACAGAAGGCGGGGCCAGCGCCGCTGCCGGGTGCTGGAGGCGCCATTGGAGCCGGCTTGGCTGGCGAGCCCGGCTGAGGAGCCTCTTGGGCCGCACTTACCGCCGCGTCCGCTCCCGGTCCCTGGCCCCTCAGCGGCATGGCGTGCGGGGCGACGCTGAAGCGGCCCATGGAGTTCGAGGCGGCGCTGCTGAGCCCCGGCTCCCCGAAGCGGCGGCGCTGCGCCCCTCTGCCCGGCCCCACTCCGGGCCTCAGGCCCCCGGACGCCGAGCCGCCGCCGCCGTTTCAGACGCAGACCCCACCGCAGAGTCTGCAGCAGCCCGCCCCGCCCGGCAGCGAGCGGCGCCTTCCAACTCCGGGTAACCTGCCCTGCTCTGGGTTTGGCAGGAAGGTGAAAGCTCAAGTTTGTTTCTTTTTTATTAGAGCAAATTTTTCAGAACATAAAACAAGAATATAGTCGTTATCAGAGGTGGAGACATTTAGAAGTTGTTCTTAATCAGAGTGAAGCTTGTGCTTCGGAAAGTCAACCTCACTCCTCAGCACTCACAGCACCTAGCTCTCCAGGTAAGCCCACTTTGATCTGCAAAATTCGCATTCCTGGCCCAAACTCACTTTTTCTTTTGGCCAGGTTCCTCATGGATGAAGAAGGACCAGCCCACATTTACCCTCCGACAAGTTGGCATAATATGTGAGCGCCTCTTAAAAGACTATGAAGATAAAATTCGGGAGGAGTATGAGCAAATCCTCAATACCAAACTAGCAGGTAGGCCCAGGCAGTGACTGCCATTGTCATTAGCTGAGGATAAGTATGTACTGTCTTCTCACAGAACAATATGAATCTTTTGTGAAATTCACACATGATCAGATTATGCGACGGTATGGGACAAGGCCAACAAGCTGTAAGTATTGCCACATTTTCTTTGAATTTTCTTACCCTTTTTGTTTTTTATTCTTAATTTACAGATGTGTCATGAAGCTTTGTCACATATCTGGGTACCAGGTTTGACCTCAAGAGATGGCTGCTGTACACTTTTTGCAACTGGTTTGATGTCACATTTCAGCTCCAACTTTGCATCCTGAGAACACTTAAACGTTTCTGCAGGTCCATTTTATACAACTTGAAAGACCGTAAAACTTTCTGGTTGCCACAAGCATATCTTTCTTTTCTGCTCATCCAATAAACAGCTGTGCCCTACTGTGATAGATTTTCCAAACAAAAATACCTGGAGCAGCAGTTTAGCAAAATATGCCTTCAGTGGCATTCAACAAATGGAGTTTCCCCAAGCACAGTTCTGTAAGAAGTGCGTGTGAGAGTGTGTGTATATGTGTGTATGTGTATTTTAAGTTATTATTTGTATTGTGCAAAAATTTTTTTTTGATCTTGGGGATTCTGGCTGTGAATTTGGTGCACGACAATTATGGTAAAAAAACATTTGCTTGGTCTAAAGAAGATCATTAATGTTTTGTGACCATACAAGTTGTAACAGTGGATTGTTTTTATGTGTAGGTATTGTTAAATACAGGGACTGTTTCCAGGCACAGAATATGAATCGTAAGTTAGGATGGACATTAGATGTGATTATGATGATAAAGCGAAGGTCTGCGGTCCTATATCTACAGACACGTGGTGAGAAATTAGAACAAACTGGAGACGGGCCATTGACACATGGACTCTGCCTGGGCATGTTAGGTTAATTCTTTGACTCCAAGCCTTAAAATACTCACATGGAGTCAGCGCTCACCTCATTCACACAATTATCATAGAGCTCCCTGGACACTGAACCTCTAAAGGGAAAAGGTCTACCCTGGAGCCAGGAGCATCAGGGTTGGCTTGGGAGCATGAGAGGTGAGCCCAGGGCTAGGCCTGGGCCAGGCCCCGGCAGCACTGCTACTTGGGAGGAGCCACTTCACCTTTGTATTAGTTATTAAAAAATATAATTTGGGCTGGGCGCAGTGGCTCACGCCTGTAATCCCAGCACTTTGGGAGTCCGAGGCATGCGGATCACTTGAGGTCAGGAGTTCGAGACCACCCTGGCCAATATGGTGAAACCCCATCTCTACTAAAAATACAACAAAGTTAGCCGGGCGTGGTGGCAGGCGTCTGTAATCCCAGCTGCTTGGGAGGCTGAGGCAGGAGAATCACTTGAACCCTGGAGGTGGCGGTTGCAGTGAGCACAGATCATGCCACTGCACTCCAGCCTGGGCAACAAAACGAGACTTCGTCTCAAAAAAAAAAAAAAAACATAGAATTTGGATCCTTTGGTCGGGTTCTCCCAAATTCTTTTGAGGTGTCCATGGTCAACTGCTTCAGCTTTGTTTTGGCAACCCCCTGCCCGAAGTCGCATATAGGCTGTTCTTCACCTTGTTTCCAAGGCTGAGGAACAGAAAGTAGCCTCTGTTTTGAGGAGGTGGAAGTTAAGTATACATTTATTTTTTACTGTGACTTGTTCAGGACCACATTTTACAAAATGCCTTGTTTCCTTCATTGTTTCTGGAAAGGAAAGTTCTATTAATATTGTTTTACTTTGAATATAGAATAGTTTTTTTAATTAGGGCTTATTTTGAAAAATTCTGAGTTTAATTCAAATGTATGCCAATACCTTCCAAAGTAAGGTAATATTCAGAGACAGTTGTTGTGATCAGATGGCTTAGAGAAATTTCTGGAATATTCACATTCGAAGATTCCTTATTAATGAATGTCTTTGACTTAAATCTAACCAAAAACTGCAACATTATTCTTTGTACATTTTCATTATATAGTGTTAACAAGCTTAGTTGCAAACAAATAAAATACTTAAGCTATTTGTTTACCTTGCCTTCTTAATACTGTGATAATGTTTATTAATTCAAATAACTTATGTGAGAGCTGCTATAACCATTTCCCCAGTTCAACATTGCATTGAAAATTTATGGACCTTTAAAAAAAAAAGCCCAACAGTGATTTTTTTTTAATAATTAAAGAATGATTTTACTTTGTATTTGAAGGGTGATTTGTTTCATCTCTTCTTTT